TTAGCCTTTTTCTTTTATTTTCTTTCTTTATTTTTATTTAGATGTAGTCTCACTCTGTCGCCTAGGCTGGAGTGCAGTGTTGTGATCTCAGCTCACTGCAACCTCCGCCTCTTGGGTTCAAGCAATTCTCCTGCCTCAGCCTCCTGAGTAGCTGGGATTACAGGTGCCCGCCACCACACCTGGCTAATTTTTGTATTTTTGGTATTGACGGGGTTTCGTCATGTTGGCCAGGCTCGTCTCGAACTCCTGACCTCAGGTGATCCACCTGCCTTGGCCTCCCAAAGTGCTAGGATTAAAGGCGTGAGCCACCATGCCCAGCCTCTTTTTTTTTTCTTTCTTCTTCTTTTTTTTCTTTTAACAGAGATAGTTTCTCACTATGTTGCCCAGGCTGGTCTTCAACTCCTGAGCTCAAGTGATCCTCCTGCCTCAGCCTTCCAGAGTGCTAGGATTACAGGCTTGAGCCACTGTGCCTAGCCCAAGCTTTTTCTTTCCTTCTTTCCTTCTTTCCTTCTTTTCTTTCTTTCTTTCTTTCTTTCTTTCTTTCTTTCTTTCTTTCTTTCTTTCTTTCTTTCTTTCTCTTTCTTTCTTTTTTTCTTTTTTTCCTTCTTTCTTTCCTTCTTTCTTTCTTTTCTTTCTTTTCTTCCTTTCCTTCCCTTTCCCTTTCCCTTGCCCTTTCCCTTTCCCTTTCCCTTTCCTTTCCTTTCTTTTCTTTTCTTTTTGAGGCAGGGTCTTGCTCTGTTGCCCAGGCTGGAGTGCAGTGGCACAATCTTGGCTCACTGCGACCTCTGCCTCCTGGGTTCAAGCCATTCTTATGCCTCAGCCTCCCGAGTAGCTGAGATTACAGGCATGCACCACCGTGCCTGGCTCATTTTTTGTATTTTTAGGAGAGATGGGGTTTCACTATGCTGGCCAGGCTGAAGCTTTTACTTATAGTGAGTATGTACTTACTTTCCGGTGAGTCTCTGCCTTGGCCCTGGCTCTGCTTTGCCGTAGAACTATTCTCTCCTCGTGGCTTCAGGTCAGCCCTGTAGAGACAAGAAGACAGTAATGAGGGGCCTTGAGTCTGTCTTCTTCTTTTTTTTTTTTTCTTGAGATGGAATCTCGCTTTGTCACCCAGGCTGGAGTGCAATGGCACGATCTCGGCTTACTGCAACCTCCGCCTCCCAGGTTCAAGCGATTCTCCTGTCTCAGCCTCCCGAGTAGCTGGGATTACAGGCACACCGCCACCATGACTGGCTAACTTTTTGTATTTTAGTAGTGACGGGGTTTCACTGTGTTACCCAGGCTGGTCTCGAACTCCTGACCTCAGGCAATCCAGTTCCTTCAGGCAACCTTCCAAGGAAATGGTTTCCAGGCTCTTCCCTATCCTGAATGTACCGTTGAACTTGGCCCAGTTTGTCACTGTTCTCTGCTGGGCCTTGATTTGGGTATAGAACTCCAGGTGGCCTGGGCAGTACAGGCAAAAGCAGGACTATTCATTCTTATTCCTGGCTGTTAGACCTCTGTTGAGGCAGCCTGAGCTGCTATTAGCTGTTTCTGCACAGGTACAGGCTGAACATCGATATCTCATATTCAGGCTTGTTGAGATCTCTTTTGTATCCTGCTTCTGTCATCATAGGATTTAGCCATTTCTCCAGTGAGGCCCAACAAGCCCTCTCAGTCCTGCTCTAACAAAAAACGGCCAGACCCCTTTTTGCTTTCTCTCTTTCCCTTATTGGAAACCTGCCTATGACCCTGGATACAACTCTCAGGAAGGTCCCTGCCCCCATCACTGGCAAAGAAGCTACTGCCAGCTGACCTCAGCCACTATCACTTCTTCCCTTTGCAGAGTGTTCTAGGATTTATGACATATGCTTGTTGATCCTGGGAAGGATGTGTGCCTGGGCAGGCGTGGAGAATTGGGTACTGTGGGCGGGAGGGCAGGCCCTGAGGAGCAGGGGGTGGGATCCTCCAGTCTTAGAATAGTCCCAGTCTGGCTACAACCTTCAACCCAAGACCCGGATTCTTCAGCACCGAGTGTGAGTGTTCCTTCATGAGGCCCCCACCCCATAGGCCCCAAGTTGTATCCCTCGTGCTGCTTAGGCCACGCCCTGCAGGATGTTCTCTGCGGCCTCCCAGCCTTTGGACCCCGATGGGACCTTGTTCCGGCTTCGCTTCACAGCCATGGTCTGGTGGGCCATCACTTTTCCTGTGTTCGGCTTCTTCTTCTGCATCATCTGGTCCCTGGTGTTCCACTTTGAGTACACGGTGGCCACTGACTGTGGGGTGAGTGCCAGCTCCCCAGCCCCTGGGTCAGGGGCAGATGCCCAGACAGGTCACAACTCTCTAGGTGCCCAATTACCTGCCCTCGGTGAGCTCAGCCATCGGCGGGGAGGTGCCCCAGCGCTACGTGTGGCGTTTCTGCATCGGCCTGCACTCGGCGCCTCGCTTCTTGGTGGCCTTCGCCTACTGGAACCACTACCTCAGCTGCACCTCCCCGTGTTCCTGCTATCGCCCGCTCTGCCGCCTCAACTTCGGCCTCAATGTCGTGGAGAACCTCGCGTTGCTAGTGCTCACTTATGTCTCCTCCTCCGAGGACTTCAGTGGGTGCCTGGATGAGGGAGGAGTGGGGAAGGCAATGTGGCTCCCAATCCTCTTTCCCTCCAGCCATCCACGAAAATGCTTTCATTGTGTTCATTGCCTCATCCCTCGGGCACATGCTCCTCACCTGCATTCTCTGGCGGTTGACCAAGAAGCACACAGTAAGTCAGGAGGTACGGTCTATCCCTAGCGGGGGCTCCAAGGCGCTGCAGAGTGATCAGACAGCCCATTCCCTAGGATCGCAAGTCCTACAGCTGGAAACAGCGGCTCTTCATCATCAACTTCATCTCCTTCTTCTCGGCGCTGGCTGTCTACTTTCGGCACAACATGTATTGTGAGGCTGGAGGTGAGGCCAGGATAGGATCCACAGGCGGTCATACCATGTCCTGTTCCTTGTGTCCTCACAACAGTGTACACCATCTTTGCCATCCTGGAGTACACTGTTGTCTTAACCAACATGGCGTTCCACATGACGGCCTGGTGGGACTTCGGGAACAAGGAGCTGCTCATAACCTCTCAGCCTGAGGAAAAGCGATTCTGAACCCTTCAGTCCTGCTTGGGAGGACGCAGCCCACTGCCCAGAAACAAGAAACACGATACCATTCTGGCCTTCCCCACCCCACATCCTCTCTTGGCCTTACTGAAGATGGGGGAAGGGTAAGAAGGAAGGGTGTAGGCCAAGGCTCACCCCAGTGCTGCTGGCTTCTCCTCTCCACCCCTCATATGGGCGTGGGGTCCTCAAACATCACCTTTACCTGAGAGGCCCCAAGAAGCTGAGCTGGCAGAGAGCTCCACCATTTGGTGCTAAAAAAAAAAACGTCCTGAGGTTCATGACCACCATCCAGTTTCTGGCCTTTACACAGTCACCTTTCACTGAGGTCAGGAGCCCCTGAGCAGTGGCTGCTCCCTGACAACCACAGCCATTTCTCTGCACGGGGGTCATTCATAGGACTAATGTATTTCATGATCTACTGTGCACATCCAGGCCTGTGGCCACAGTCCCCTGCTAAAGTTGCTCAGGTGTTCTAGTCCTGACTTCACCTTTTTGATTTGGTGTGTGCCCTAGGGTATGTACCCTTCCCCATCTGAGCCTCGGTGTGTCCATGTGTCTGGCGGGGGATGGGTGGACTGTATGATTTCCAAGGACTCTACCAGTCAGTGGTTCTGATGTCATCGGGTGGAGGTGGTGTTCTATACCTAAAGGATGACCTGCTCCAGAAACAGCACCAGCACAGCATGTATTTTCTTCTCTTCTGAAAGTTCTGGCTTGTAGACCCCTCCCCTCCTTTGCAAAGGTATGGGATAGAGGGGTCAGATGCAGATCTCTACTGTAAAATGGGCTCCCTGGTATCTCCTGTCTTCCCTACTGCTCCAAACCCTAAATTTTGGTTGTACATTTTATTTGAAAGGAAAATAAATTTTTTTTTTGGGCCAACAGTTGCCTAGGCTTGCTAGTCTTGGGGCTCATCTTGTTTGATAGGAACTG